GTAGTCAAAAAAAGGTATATGAACTGCCTTCTATTCTTTAGGGAGATTCTATGTTAATATAGCATACGGTCAAGAACACTACCAATGTAGCCACTTCCTAGCTGTTATCTTTAGACAAATTACCTAATCATTCAGAGCTTTAGTTTCTTGATGTGTAAAATAGAGGATATAGGTTTACCATGAGGATTTATGTAAAGCCTTAGCACAGTAGCTGTACTATAGCACACAGTAAATGTTGGCCGGATTTATTCGGCTGTACACATGAGCCACTGGATTTGTCTGGATGCAGAAGTCTACTGCGGTACACCTTCTTCAGCAAGCTCTTGGGAAAGCAGGGGAGATTTCCTGGTACCCTAGGAAGTGGAGGATACTAAAGCCATGTCACAGGGAGGGGCATTATTCTTCGTGCGCGCTTGCTCGCCGGGGTCGGGTTGCTGCTCCGCGCGCGTCCACCAGGGGCCGCTCGAGCTACCTAAGCTCCGTGCGCTACCCGGCGGCGCTCCCGCGCGTGCTCACTCGGAGCAGCGCGCGCCCCGCAATCGCCGCAGCCGCCCCCGCCGTCGGCCGCCGCACCCCAAGCGACTGCCCAAACTAAGCCTCCGTGGCTGGGTACGGGAGCGCTTTGGGGACAAAAATTCTCCCTCAACTGTGGTCTGCATTCCTTCGGCCCGTGGGCTGATCTGGGGCGGGAAGTATTAGCGTCTCAGTTGCGCTGCAGCCGGGGAGGAAGGAGGAGGCCGAGCCTGGGGCGGAGTTTGGGCTGACTGGGGCTGGACCGGGCAAGACGCCGCCGCTGCCCGGATGTTGCGATGGCTGATCGGGGGAGGCCGAGAACCGCAGGGACTGGCCGAGGTAAACCCCGGGTGGGTCTGCTCTGCGTCCGTCGAGCTTGCTGGAGGGGCGGCTTCGTTCCGGTTCGGCCTTCCTGGGTTCCGACCGCGGGGACCCGGGCGGAGGCGGGGCTGGCTGCTGAGCTCGTGCCACGCGCTGTTCTCACGACGGTGGGGGCGGAGGGCGCGGGAGCCGGAGCTCCTCAGACCCGGCGGGACCCCAGGCGCACCCTGGAGCTGCAGACCCCCGGCCCCGTCCCACGGCTAGCTGAATCGTGAGATCCTGGCTCAGGGACGCTCAGCTGGTCAGCAGTCCTATTGGGACCTGTGACAACTTAGGGCTTCTGGCTACCGAAACTATCTTCATTTCCACTTAAAAAGTATACGATTTAGCTAGAAACGAACGAGTTGTGACCGCAGCTTTCCACTTTTGGTTTATTTGAATTGGTGTCTCTTCCTGGCGTCTACTGATACTTGGTCAGGGAATATAAAATTAATTTACTTATCCAACAACCGAAAAAGGATATAATTATTTTTAAAAAGTAATCTGCTTCAAGGTCAAGAACATGATTTTCTAATTAACTGCTGTTTTTGGTTTCATAGTCACACTTTCTTCATGGGCCCGAATAATTGAATAGACCGTGTGTAATGAAATTTACATTTGAAATGTGAATAAAATAATTTTTGCAGTCTTGGAAATTTTGAGGTCCCAAATTTATTTCGTATGCCACACAAGAACTTTCATGCGCGTCCGTGTGAAGAGACCACCAAACAGGCTTTGTGTGAGCAATAAAAGCTTTTAATCACCTGGGTGGTTTTTTGCTTTTTTTTTTTTTTCAATACAAGAAATCTCCTTTACAGACAATAGGTGAAGAACAAACCCAGAATCCCTACACTGAACTGCTAGTACTGAAGGCTCATCATGATATTGTACGATTTCTGGTACAGTTAGATGACTACAGGTAAGAAGCTATAGTGGTCTAATTGACTATTGTTTTTTTTTCTTGACCCTTTCTCCCTAACCAGATTTGCATCTGCTGGTGATGATGGAATTGTAGTTGTGTGGAATGCCCAGGTGTGTATTGATTATGTGTGGATTGTGTGATATAAGCCTATTAACATTTTTATTGGTATTTCAGACAGGGGAAAAACTTTTAGAACTGAATGGACACACTCAAAAGATAACAGCTATTATTACATTTCCTTCCTTGGAATCTTGTGAAGAGAAAAATCAACTCATCTTGACAGCCTCTGCTGATAGAACAGTTATTGTATCCTTTAATCTGGAAGAAATGAACAAGCTTGTTTAGAAATTATTTCTTAACATAAATTTAGGTGTGGGATGGTGATACTACCAGACAAGTTCAGAGAATATCATGCTTCCAGTCTACTGTAAAGGTAAAATCTTAAGTAAATATGAGTTTTTATGAAACCTGATATACATTTCAAATAAATTTTGCAGTGTTTAACTGTTCTTCAGAGACTAGATGTTTGGCTTTCTGGTGGGAATGACCTGTGTGTGTGGAACCGAAAATTAGATCTCCTGTGTAAGACTAGCCACCTTTCTGATACAGGTAAAAAACATCAAGGTAATTTTGAACTATGATAATTTGAACTTTGTTTTATATGTTTTTGGAGGTATTAGTGCTTTGGTTGAAATACCTAAGAACTGTGTTGTGGCAGCAGTTGGCAAAGAACTGAGTGAGTATGAATTTTTTTCTTTTTGTGTATTTGTAATAAAATTTTATCTGTCTTTTTCATTTAGTAATTTTCAGGTTGGTAGCACCCACAGAAGGATCACTAGAATGGGATATTCTTGAAGTTAAGCGCCTCCTTGATCACCAGGATAATATTCTCTCATTGATTAATGTCAATGGTAAGCTCATTGTGTACATTTATTATGTACAGTCGATAATGAGGCATATGTGAACTTTGCCTAGATTTGAGTTTTGTCACCGGCTCCCACGTCGGAGAGCTGATCATCTGGGATGCCCTGGACTGGACCATGCAGGCCTATGAACGCAACTTCTGGGACCCATCTCCACAACTGGACACCCAACAAGAAATAAAACTCTGTCAAAAATCAAATGACATTTCTATTCATCATTTCACATGTGATGAAGAGGTAAAAAATGTATACACTATCTATAAACTTGCTTTTATGCCCATTTCTGAACTTCTTCCCCTAGAATGTATTTGCTGCAGTTGGAAGGGGTTTATACGTGTATAGCCTTCAAATGAAGCGTGTGATTGCCTGCCAGAAAACTGCACATGACTCCAATGTCCTGCACGTTGCCAGACTTCCAAACAGGTACAAGTTCCCATCTGTTCTGCAATAGATGACTTTTTGTATTACTGATTTTCTGTTCTGACAGGCAGTTAATCTCATGCTCAGAAGATGGCAGTGTACGCATTTGGGAGTTAAGAGAAAAACAGCAGCTTGCAGCTGAGCCTGTACCAACAGGTGTGTGTCTTCTCTCAAAAAGGTAGTCTTTTCACAGTAATTTTGGAAATGATTCTTTTTCTAGGTTTTTTTAACATGTGGGGATTTGGAAGAGTCAGCAAACAAGCCAGCCAACCTGTTAAAAAGCAGCAAGAAAATGCTACTTCATGTTCACTGGAGCTTATTGGAGATTTGATTGGACACTCATCATCTGTGGAGGTATTGCTGTTTAGCCACAGAATGTCCAAGCAGTCCCTATAATCAGTTTTAATTTTCTTTACAGATGTTTCTATACTTTGAAGATCATGGACTAGTGACGTGCTCCGCTGATCATCTCATTATTTTGTGGAAAAATGGAGAGCGAGAATCTGGATTGCGCAGTTTAAGATTATTTCAAAAATTAGAGGAGAATGGTGACTTATACCTTGCTGTCTAGTTTAAGGAATTAAAAATACACATGCATGAACCTTGAACATCAAATATCGGGTACTACTCTGAAAACCATTAATATATTGATCACTTAAATTGGTAATTTTTTTTGTCAGTCCATAAAATTCTACATGTTTAAATTTTTTGTGGACCTACCAACCAGGAACATGTTGCTTCTCAGGTCCTAGTATATCCTCCAAAGAATATACCACAAGTTTTTCCATTTGACTTTGAGCTGCTGTTGAAGTGGTGAGTGCTGTGTTTTGAGCTTATTTTGAACCTAGATCCTTGTGAAAGGTACAAATAGAGGTAATAGTTAAGTTATGGCATTTATTAGAAGTTTTATTATTTGGCTTCCTTTAGAATTATTGTGAAGTTTAAAAATAGCCTTTCTCCTGCAAATTTTCCTAGTCTTTAGTAACTGTTAGTGTTCTATATAGCACAAACTTGAATCTCTCAGCCAAAAAAGGGAACATATATACTGTTTAAGTATGGCAAGTTTTCTTTGGTACCAATTTGTTTAGATAATTTTAAAAATGTTTTTTAGTTCTAGCTACTAAAACCTGTATGAACTCAAATGGATAGGCATCTTGTGAGGGTGTGTTTTTCCCAGTGTGAATTGGCTTGAAGAGCCATGGGCTAAATGGGTACTAGAACAACAACTGCCCCTCATGTACGCCAAGGATGAGCTCTAGATCATTTGAGAGGCACAGTGTTTCCGGAGTCAGGGACTGCAGCTGAGCGCAACTGCCCCATCTGACCACTGACTCAAATACGAACTGCTTGAGACAGACTTCTTTTATGTAGTTCTTTGCAGTGTCCATTGAGACACTATAACCAGCCTTGTAACAATATGTTTTCTCCTTTTGGTGCTAAAAAATGAAAATATTAGAAAGTAGTCTACACATTAAAGATTGAAATTCTTAAACTACTGATGAAGAAAGGGCAACGTGACAGATGTTAGCAGACTGACCCTTCTTACAGAAAACCTACAGATTTATTTGTTCATTATACAAATATACTACAAATATACCCTAAAGGGAATCTCCATAAGTTCTTTTACTAGTTTTAGCTTTGACAGTTGCTTCCACAACTACCTACAAAGACTGGAAGAGTTAAGGTCATCTGAGTAGACCAGTGGCATAATGTTACAAATGAGGAAACTGAGGCCCAGTGCAGTAAGGCCTTGCAATTAAATCTGTAGTGCCCAGTATCACCAAGCAGCTCTAAAAACAGGAACTGAAGACTGAATGAGAAAAGGCTTATATGACTACTTTAAATCCAAACAACATTGAGTCATGAAAAGTTCTATGGAGAAATATTAAAACTTAAGCTACCTCAATTACAGAAGACTTTCTCCCATTATTCACGTGCTTTTTCCTTTAGAAATTCTGCATTGGCCCATACATTTGTAAAGTTGTTTTCTGAAGTTGTATGACACAAGGGAGCCATAGACTTAACTGTTTTACTTCCTAGCCTGTTCTAGGCTAGTATTTTGTGATAGTAATCTATTCAAATGGAGTGGTAGAAATCACATGAATTTTGGAAGCAAATGGTACCGTAAGTACCACAGCAAATTCCTTCTGGTCATTATACAGGCGTACCTCAGAGATACTACAGGTTAGGTTTCAGACCACATCAAAAAAGCAACTATTGCAAATAGAGTGAGTCACATCTAGTTTTTGGTTTCCCAGTGCCTATAAAACTTGTGTTTATACTACAGTCTTAAATTTCTAAAAAATGTACATACCTTAAGAATACTTTATTGCTAAAAAATGCTAACAATCATCTGAGCCTTCAGCGAGTCATAATCTTTTTGCTGGTGGAGGGTCTTGATACTGCTGGCTGTTGACTAAGGTGGTTACTGAAGGTTGGGGTGGCTGTGGCAGTTCCTTAAAATAAGATAGCGATGAAGTTTTCCAAATCAATTGACTTCCTTTCACAAATGAGATCTCTGTAACATGTAATACTATTTAATAGCATTTTACCCACAGTAGAACTTCTTTCAAAATTTAGAGTCTGTCATCTCAAATCCTGATGCTCCTTTATGAACTAAGTTTATAGAATATTCTAAATCCTTTGTTGTCATTTCAACTATGTTTACAGCATCTTCACTGTGGAAATGACTGTCTCCAGAAACCACTTTCTATACACATTCTTAAGCAACTTCTCATCTATTAAAGTTTGATCATGAGATTACAGCAATTCATTCACATCTTCAGGCTCCACTTCTTCCAGACT